TGTGAAGAACAAACTATAAGGTGACTACTATTTTGGGGTCACCTTGACATGGAGGAGAGGTGAATGGAAATAAAACTTATTCTTCCCAGTGTCTTTAGAATGTAGGCGCTGAAACTGAGTGAAACTGAGTAAAACTGCCACCCAATTTTCCTGGGAACCAGCGATTCTGTAGTCAACAGAAGTTTGCTTTTCCAACAGCTGGAAACGCCAGGGTTGGGCACAGCCTCAAGAACTGAGGCTGCCTTGTTCAGACTTTCACACGGTCCCTCTGTTCCTTCCACAGAGGCCTCTTTTTCTTCTATATCCCGCATCTGCCGCTTGGGACACTCATTCTGTAGCGCAGCACCAAGTCTTCCAAAAAGGCGGCGCTGGTTTTGCGCTCCTTTTTTAAAGGGATCTAGGCCAGCCTCTATCTGAACTCTGTACGATGTTTTTTGTTTGTTTGTTTTGTTTTGTTTTTGAGATGGAATTTCGCTCTTGTTGCCCAGGCTGGAGTGCAATGGTGCGATCTCCACTCACGGCAACCTCCGCCTCCCGGATTCAAGCGATTCTCCTGCCTCAGCCTCCTGAGTAGCTGGGATTAAAGGCATGCGCCACCACTCCCAGCTAATTTTGTATTTTTAGTAGAGACGGGGTTTCTCCATGTTGGTCAGGCTGGTCTCGAACTCCCGACCTCAGGTGATCCGCCCGCCTCGGCCTCCCAAAGTGCTGGGATTATAGCCGTCCGTCACAGCGCCCGGCCAACTCTAGACAATATTTATTGCTCTACTTTTTAGTGTCTGAAGAAGAAAGAAGAGGACAGGAAAGAAACTTCAGTCTGAGGGTTGAGGACACGTCCCGGAGCAGAGGAGGACCAAGCTCCCAAGCCCCCTGTCACCTTGACACGCAGACGGTTCCCCAGGACTGCGAAGAGGGGGGCAACCAGCGCCCCGCCCCGCCCCGCTGCGCCGCCCGCCATTGGCCGGTCCGAAAGACGCGGGGCGTTGTCGGTTTGAATGAGAGCGCCTGGAGCCGGGGCGCAGGCGCAGAGGAGGGCGGTGTTGAGACCGGCGGAGCGGCGGGACCCCTAGGTGGCGGAGGGACGCTCCGGGAAAGCGAGGGGCGCTACGAGCTCTGGCCCACGTGACCTGCCGGGGGCGGGAGCAGGGGGCGCGCCGGCCTCCTGCGGTGCCCCTGCCTTGGGGAGGGGCCGTGACCACCCGTCTGTCGCCCGAGGCGGCCGCCGCTGCACCTTCACCGCGTACCCGGGACCCGCCCGCCCGCGGGAGGTGAGCGCTTCCGCGACGCGGGTTCTGAGGCGGCCTCACTCCTGAGTCTTTTTTTTTTTTTAAGATAAAAACTATACTAGAGTCCAGCGACTTCTTACCACTCTGAATGTGAGTAACAAATTGTGAATCAAAGCCCGAATCCCCGTGGAATTCATTCCGAGGCTGATTGCAATCACTTGGAGTCGGGCGCGTCCTACCTAAACCAGGCAGTTTATGGCAAATACCTGCCTTGACCGTGCTTAAATTAGTGAACTTTTGGGCACCAACTGGTCGATTTACCATAGAAATTGGTAGTTGCTGCAAAAAGAGTAAGTAAACATAAAACGTTAAGAAAACTCTTTATGTAAATAGTTGTTATATGGTATTGTTTAGGGAACAATGCCAAGGAAAAAAGTCTACATGTTCAGTAGAGACACAACTTTTCATTTTCTTTCCTGAATATTTTTGATACGCGGTTGGTTGAATCCACTATGCAGAACCCACAGATCTGGAGGACCTACTATAATTTAATTTAATTCTAAGGTAAGTTAATTCTAATACCTCTCTTTCTGCTCTTCAAGCAAAGCATCTTGTATTCCTTTTGCAGAAATGTTGCTGAAGTGCTGCTGAAAGGGCCAGAGATGCAAGGATTTGGGATACATTTTGAACCTTTAAGCTGTCTGACATTGACCTCCTTTCATTATTAATAAAGAAGAATCAGGAGCTTAGGATGTATTAACACCAACTCATTAATATACTAACCGGACAATGTTCTACAAACAATTCTACATTGTAAAGGACTGGATTGGCACAAAATAAAATAATTTTATTTTATTCAGCTTATAATATGACTCGATGGAGGAAAATTTGATAAGCATGAGAGAAGACCATTCTTTTCATGTTCGTTACAGGTAAGACTATTGCTGTCTTAATGGATGACTTTTGTTTAAATGTCTGTCCTGTATAATTTTGTAGAATGGAAGCTTCTTGCCTAGAGCTGGCCTTGGAAGGGGAACGTCTATGTAAATCAGGAGACTGCCGCGCTGGCGTGTCATTCTTTGAAGCTGCAGTTCAAGTTGGAACTGAAGACCTAAAAACACTTAGCGCTATTTACAGCCAGTTGGGCAATGCTTATTTCTATTTGCATGATTATGCCAAAGCATTAGAATATCACCATCATGATTTAACCCTTGCAAGGTAATTAATTTAAGCTTTTAAATATTCTTCCTGTTTTTTGTTTTTTGTTTTTTGTTTTTTTCAGGACTATTGGAGACCAGCTGGGGGAAGCGAAAGCTAGTGGTAATCTGGGAAACACCTTAAAAGTTCTTGGGAATTTTGACGAAGCCATAGTTTGTTGTCAGCGACACCTAGATATTTCCAGAGAGCTTAATGACAAGGTAATACCGCAGCATTAGATGGTAGGCCTAATAAAATGTAAACTTTGCTGATGTCTTCATTTAGGTGGGAGAAGCAAGAGCACTTTACAATCTTGGGAATGTGTATCATGCCAAAGGGAAAAGTTTTGGTTGCCCTGGTCCCCAGGATGTAGGAGAATTTCCAGAAGAAGTGAGAGATGCTCTGCAGGCAGCCGTGGATTTTTATGAGTGAGTAGGGGCTGATATGGGCAGTCATGTAGTTATTTTTTCATCACTTTTTGCGATCCCTTAGGGAAAACCTATCATTAGTGACTGCTTTGGGTGACCGAGCGGCACAAGGACGTGCCTTTGGAAATCTTGGAAACACACATTACCTCCTTGGCAACTTCAGGGATGCAGTTATAGCTCATGAGCAGGTACAGTGGAAAGCCTTGGAGCCAGATCATTTTATCTACATCTAATTAAAATTGTTTGTTTCAGCGTCTCCTTATTGCAAAAGAATTTGGAGATAAAGCAGCTGAAAGAAGAGCATATAGCAACCTTGGAAATGCATATATATTTCTTGGTGAATTTGAAACTGCCTCGGAATACTACAAGTTAGTCTAATATTTCTGTAGATAAATGTAAAATCATTATATAAGAATTAATTTCTTCTTGTAGGAAGACACTACTGTTGGCCCGACAGCTTAAAGACCGAGCTGTAGAAGCACAGTCTTGTTACAGTCTTGGAAATACATATACTTTACTTCAAGACTATGAAAAGGCCATTGATTATCATCTGAAGCACTTAGCAATTGCTCAAGAGCTGAATGATAGGTATGTTTTACGTCTTTTTACCATAACTAAGGTAACTGCATGTTCGCTTTGAATAACGTTTTAGAATTGGTGAAGGAAGAGCATGTTGGAGCTTAGGAAATGCATACACAGCACTAGGAAATCATGATCAAGCAATGCATTTTGCTGAAAAGCACTTGGAAATTTCAAGAGAGGTATGAAACTAAAAAAAATGCTGTCTGTGCTAACTACTCTAAAATATAAATGTTTGTGTTGTAGGTTGGGGATAAAAGTGGTGAACTAACAGCACGACTTAATCTCTCAGACCTTCAAATGGTTCTTGGTCTGAGCTACAGCACAAATAACTCCATAATGTCTGAAAATACTGAAATTGATAGCAGTTTGAATGGTAAGTAATAGGACTTTTAAAACCCAATTTTTGGTTTATTTGAATTAATTTTTTTTAAACAAAGGTGTACGCCCCAAGTTGGGACGCCGGCATAGTATGGAAAATATGGAACTTATGAAGTTAACACCAGAAAAGGTGGGTGGCAGGTTTTATGTTTTAAATTTCATTATTCACCTGCCTTCCATTTATAATTTTGTAGGTACAGAACTGGAACAGTGAAATTCTTGCTAAGCAAAAACCTCTTATTGCCAAACCTTCTGCAAAGCTACTCTTTGTCAACAGACTGAAGGGGAAAAAATACAAAACGAATTCCTCCACTAAAGTTCTCCAAGATGCCAGTAATTCTATTGACCACCGAATTCCAAATTCTCAGAGGGTACGTTTAAACTAAGTTTTTGAGTATTGTGTCAAATAAACTAGACTTCCTCTCAATATTTTAGAAAATCAGTGCAGATACTATTGGAGATGAAGGGTTCTTTGACTTATTAAGCCGATTTCAAAGCAATAGGATGGATGATCAGAGATGTTGCTTACAAGAAAAGAACTGCCATACAGCTTCAACAACAACTTCTTCCACTCCCCCTAAAATGATGCTAAAAAGTAAGTCATCTCTGTTTCTCCCCCGATTTTAATTTAATCTTTGGCTTTCTTCTTCTGTTCTTAGCATCATCTGTTCCTGTGGTATCCCCCAACACGGATGAGTTTTTAGATCTTCTTGCCAGCTCACAGAGTCGCCGTCTGGATGACCAGAGGGCTAGTTTCAGTAATTTGCCAGGGCTTCGTCTAACACAAAACAGCCAGTCGGTACTTAGCCACCTGATGACTAATGACAACAAAGAGGCTGATGAAGATTTCTTTGACATCCTTGTAAAATGTCAAGTATGTCTGTATATTTTTTTCGTTCTGCATACTATGTCTTTTAATCTCTCTCATAAACTTCTAGGGATCCAGATTAGATGATCAAAGATGTGCTCCACCACCTGCTACCACAAAGGGTCCGACAGTACCAGATGAAGACTTTTTCAGCCTTATTTTACGGTCCCAGGGAAAGAGAATGGATGAACAGAGAGTTCTTTTACAAAGAGATCAAAACAGAGACACTGACTTTGGGCTAAAGGACTTTTTGCAAAATAATGCTTTGTTGGAGTTTAAAAATTCAGGGAAAAAATCGGCAGACCATTAGTTACTATGGATTTATTTTTTTTCCTTTCAAACACGGTAAGGAAACAATCTATTACTTTTTTCCTTAAAAGGAGAATTTATAGCACTGTAATACAGCTTAAAATATTTTTAGAATGATGTAAATAGTTAACCTTCAGTAGTCTATTAAGGCATTAATACTTCTCTGGACATGCGCGTTTGAGGGTGGAGGGGTCCTGTAAGGTGCTTCATCGTCTGTGATTACTGCTTGGGATGTGTTCTTTGGCAGCTTGTGAGATTACTTTACCTAGTGTTTATAAAGTAGGAAGTTAAGTGAATCATAGATTAGAATTTAATACTCTTATGGAAATAATTTTTTAACATCTTAATTGACAATGGCGTTTTTTTATACATAACCATGGATGTAGTGGGAAACAATGTTGTTTGGTAAAAATAATGTACTTGATCAATGTAAAAAAGTATATAAAATAGTCTTACTAAAAATCTAGGTTTTTTTTTCCTCCATGAAAATCTGTTTTTTTAGGCCAAAGTCAGTATAAAAGAAACTCTACTTCTTGGGCTGGGCATGGTGGCTCATTCCTGTAATCCCAGCACATTGGGAGGCTGAGGCAGGAGGATCGCTTGAGGCTAGGAGTTCAAGACCAACCTGGGCAACATAGACCCCCGTGTCTATGAAAAATAAATCAGCAGCCAGGCGCAGTGGCTCACACCTGTAATCCCAGCACTTTGGGAGGCCGAAGCGGGCGGATCACTTGAGGTCGGGAGTTTGAGACCAGCCTGGCCAACATAGTGAAACCCTGTCTCTACTAAAAATACAAAAATTAGCTGGGCATGGTGGCATGCGCCTGTAGTTTCAGCTACTTGGGAGGCTGAGGCAGGAGAATCACTTGAACCCCTGGGAGGCAGAGATTGCAGTGAGCTGAGACCAAGCCACTGGACTCCAGCCTGAGTGACAGAGCAAGACTCTGTCTCAAAAAAAAAAAAAACAGCAAGCATGCTGGCACACACCTGTAGTCCCAACTGCTTAAGAGGCTGAGGCAGGAGGACCACTTGAGCCCAGGAGGTGGAGGCTGCACTGAGCTATGATCGTGCCACTGCACTCCAGCCTGGGTGACAGAGCAAGACCCTGTCTCTAGAAAACAAGTATCTTTTGTGTGTTTTGGGCTGTTTAAAAAAATTATTTAAAATGGTCTCTTCTGTTCCATAATACTGCTGTAAAACAAACTTTTCTAAGTTCTAATATAAAAACAAAAAACAAAACCCATGTGGTTAGGTCAAGAACCTAGGACACATAAACAAACAGAAAACAGATGAAAACTCACAAAAATTAAATATGAAAGAAAGATGTCAGCTAGAACCTTAGTTGTCATTAAGCTTTGTCTTCCTTATCCCAGATATTGAAGGCAGTTTACAAGGGGATGATAACAAAGTAACTAACTAACTGTAGCAAAAGACAAGTATGGGACAGACTGGGACCTGGAGTAACACTGGATCACAGACTGCAAAGGCCCACGCTTGGAACAAGTTGCCAACTTGTTTCACTCTGCTTGCTTCAGACTGTGCACAGCTGGGATGGGATCTGGGGATGTGGACCCCTATTCTTTCAAAAAGTCATTCAGGTGATTTGGATGGGCAAATAGAACTATTTCTCTAATGGCCAATGTTTTTTAAGAGTCATAACCTGGAATTAATTACATTAAGTGCTCAGCTAAAAAAAAAAAAAAAGTTCTAAATTACAACCTGGATTACATTATGTTTCATGTATACTATAAGGTATGATGTCCTGGATAGCATTTTAAAAACTCAGGTAAGTTTCATGGGGTTCTTATAAGAAAATTCAGTTAAGACAATATACCAAACCACAACGTAAAAAGTTTGTGTATACAAACTTTTTGTATTATTTGTACACAAAGTACAAATTTGTATTTGTACACAAAGTACAAACTTTGTGTATTATTTTGTGTATACAATAGTTCTTACAGCCTGTAAACATTCAACATTATTCCATTTAAACATTGTTTTTAACAGCTGTCTACCCTGTTCTGATTTTCCTAAAAGCTTCACACTATATAGGCTGGGCACAATGGCTCATGCCTGTAATCCCAGCACTTTGGGAGGCCGACAAGGGCGGGTCACTTGAGGTCAGGAGTTCGAGACCAGCCTGACCAACATGGTGAAACCCCATCTCTACTAAAAAATACAAAAATTAGCCAGGCATGGTGATGCACATCTGTAATCCTAGCTACTCGGGAGACTGAGGCAGGAGAATCTCTTGAACCTGGGAGGTGGAGGTTGCAGTGAGCCGAGATTGTACCACCTCACTCCAGCCTGGGTGACAGAGCAAAACTCTCAAAAAAAAGTAAAATTTCAAAAAAGCTTCACAATATAAACCTTAATTTTAATGACATATTGGCTAGTCAATAAACAAGTCTTATCTCATCTCATCTCTTTTCTGATAACAAACACCCGATGTGTTCAATTTGCTTTCATATTTAAGTCTTTCCTGAATTGCTGTCATCATTCAACAACAGTTGCATGTCGCCTTGCTAGCTGTCAAAGTAGACTTCATCCCCAAATGGATATCTGTAATGAAAGAATACAAAGGTGAAATTTTATTTAAAAATTTTTTAAAAGAATTTGGTTTTGGATTAAAAGGCATGCAAGCAGCATTAATTCCACTCACAGTTACAGTCTATCACCTGGGGCATTCACTACTTTTCAGAGTCAGATCACAGTTCAAAAGACAGCTCTCACCTTGGGGGCATATTCCCCAAGTCAGTGTGAACATGTCTTGTCCCAAGAGGACACTTTATACGCATGGATGTTCACAAATTTATTCTAAACTGCAGGTGTCTGTCAGGATTCATTTGTTAAACATGTCCTCTGTGTTAAAAATCCTAAAATCCTTTTGCATTTCTTAGAAAAAATCACGTTTCTGATGAAATTCTAAAGATGTTTGCAATATTAAACTAGAATATATTAACATGTATAATTTTGAGACAAGGTCTTGCTCTGTCACCCAGGCTGGAGTACAGTGGCTCGATCATAACTCACTGCCACCTCACGATCCTCTTGCCTCAGCCCTCCAAGTAGCTGGGACTACAGGCGTGTACCACCATGCCTGGCTAGTTTTATTTTTAGTACATAGCCTTGAACAACTGAGCTTAAGCGATCATCCTCCCTCAACCTTCCAAAGTGCTAGGACTGTAGGCATGAGCCACTGCACCTGGCCTAAAATTACATTGTTACAGGCACGTAAGTAACACTTCCTGGATCCAAAAATGTGTATTCTGCATTTCAACAACTGAACTTAAGCGATCATCCTCCCTCAACCTTCCAAAGTGCTAGGACTGTAGGCATGAGCCACTGCACCTGGCCTAAAATTACATTGTTACAGGCACGTAAGTAACACTTCCTGGATCCAAAAATGTGTATTCTGCATTTCAACAACTGAACTTAAGCGATCATCCTCCCTCAACCTTCCAAAGTGCTAGGACTGTAGGCATGAGCCACTGCACCTGGCCTAAAATTACATTGTTACAGGCACGTAAGTAACACTTCCTGGATCCAAAAATGTGTATTCTGCATTTCATATTAAAATAAAAAAGCAAGTGCTTGGGATACAAATATCTGCATGAAAATTTAAAGACTTTATTCCTGACTGGTATCACTTTTAGTAAGCAGTTGAACATAACTTGTAGTGTGAATATGGTTAAAACAAAGGACACCTGATGTCTGTGAAGTCTGCTAAGGACAGGTACAAAATTTATGCATTGCTTTTTAAAAAGTTTAAAATGAGGAATGCTTTTGATAATCAGAAAGACTAATGTAAAGTGCTGACTGATGTCCTGTCTGCAGTTAAGGAAGACACCCAACTCTCTTCTTCCTCATCATGGTATTCTCTATGTATAGATCTCTAAAAATGCAAACTTCCTATGGACAAGACAATATGATTTGCTATAATATGAATTAAGATATGGTAATATCTAATAGTCTCCACTGCTAGGATTCTGAGTAACACAAAAAATAGGTTTTATAAAAAGCCCATGCACTTCAATTGGTGGGGGAAAAGAATAAAGTCATTTTCAGTCGACTGACTCTGTAAAACAGATTACCAATATAACAAGCTATGTTATCTAAATTGCCCTGGCAGTCTTCAGTTTTCTCTAAGTAAACAAAGTAAAAGGAACAATAAGGATGCAGGCGTAGTAATAGCTGTGGAAAAGATGAAACTACAGCCACAGTGACCTGTGGGCAGCCTGCGTAGAGATAAGCTGAGGTGTCAGTCAGACTGATCCTGGTAACGATACTCCATGGCTGCATGAAGATGCTGGAGGCATCAAGTGGGTGGCCTTAACTCTAGTGGATTCACTAGGCAATGTAAATTGGTTAGTGGGTTCCCGTAAGTGCCTGTAACAATAAAATTTCTTTTTCAATGTCCCCAATTCAAACTGGCCTCCTTAACTATCCAGAATCAGTGATGCCTGTCATCTGTTCATCTTAAAATAAACACTTCTTACTTTATGGGATGTAAATATCAAAGAGAAGATGAAATGAAAAGCTTTTACATATATAACGTGTTTGTTAATTCTAATTGTCAGTAAAAATGTGAATGTTGAAGTTGAAATGTGAATGTTGAAGTTGGCACCTTTGTAGTAA